GCCGACCGCCGACGGCACAGCAAGTGTGTGCAGACGCCTCTTTTTCTTCATCAGGGAAGACTGAGAGCGAGGCGCGGGAGATCGAACACGTCATGTACCATGACTGGCGGCTGGTGCCCAAGCACGAGGAGGAGGCCTTCACCGCGTTCACGCCGGCGCCGGAAGACAGCCTGGCCTCCGTGCCGTACCCGCCTCTCCTCCGGGCCATGATTATCGCAGAACGACAGAAAAATGGAGACACAAGCACCGAGGAGCCCATGCTGAATGTGCAGAGGATACGCATGGAACCCTGGGATTACCCTGCAAAACAGGAAGACAAAGGAAGGGCCAAGGGCACCCCCGTCTAGAATGCCAGAACCAGCGGGTGGCCTTAGGGGCTGTGAGGCAGTGGGGACCTTATTGATGAAAGAAACCGTCTTTGCGTTACACCCGAGTCTGCCTCTCGGAGCAGGGAGCTCACCTTCCGCGACGTGTTCTGAGGGTCTGCATCTTAGGGGGGAGGGCTGGGGCAAATCGCCACCTGTGCCTTTCCTCTGGCCCTGCTGCCCCCACACCCAACTCCGAGGGCCCACGCTGGGGAAAGCGGGAAGCGCTCGCTCCCTTTCCCCCATTAGTGCTCTCTCTGCCTGGATCCCGGCAGAAGCTATGAAAGGGAATAAAGAGAAAAGAAGTACCCAGGGTCGTGGTGTCTTTGCGCTCTGTCTTTAGGACCGGGGAGAGAAGGGCTGACGCTGTGGTCGTGGCCCTGGCCGGGGGGGCGCGGGGGGGGCGGGGTTCGGGCGGTGCGGAGCAGGGCGCCGCGTGGGTGGAACCACCTGGGCGGGTTGTGGGGGATACAGTTAGTGTCCGAGCTGCTGGAGGAGACTTGGCCTCCGCAGCTGCCCTCCGGCCCCCCACGGCTGCCGGGTTCCGGGGTGCAAGTGAAGCAGCCTCCCCGCGGAGGCCGCAGCGCCCCGACCAGGCCTCTTTAAGCGCAGGCCCCGCCCCGGGCGCCACCGCCCCGCCCCGCGGATCCCGCTCCCGCACCGCCATCATGATCTGCCTGGTGCTGACCATCTTCGCTAACCTCTTCCCCGCGGGTGAGCCGCGCGGCGCGGGCCGGGGGCGGGTGGGCCTGACGGCCCGTCCCCGCCTGCCCCGCAGCCTGCACCGGCGCACACGAACGCACCTTCCTGGCCGTGAAGCCGGACGGCGTGCAGCGGCGGCTGGTGGGCGAGATTGTGCGGCGCTTCGAGAGGAAGGGCTTCAAGTTGGTGGCGCTGAAGCTGGTGCAGGTGGGGGCGCGGTGAGCGAGCGGGGGCGCGGTGTGGGGGGAAGGTGCGGGCGCAGGCGGCCTGACCCTTCCGCAGGCCTCCGAGGAGCTGCTGCGTGAGCACTACGCCGAGCTGCGTGAACGCCCGTTCTACGGCCGCCTTGTCAAGTATATGGCCTCCGGGCCGGTGGTGGCCATGGTGAGTATCCGGGAAGCGGGCGGGCGGCTCCGCCGCGTGATACCGCGCCCGTTCCTCCGCACAGGTATGGCAGGGGCTGGACGTGGTGCGCACCTCGCGGGCGCTCATCGGAGCCACGAACCCGGCCGACGCCCCGCCCGGCACCATCCGCGGGGATTTCTGCATCGAGGTTGGCAAGTAAGGCCCGCCCCGGGGACGGTCCCAGCCCCTTCCCACGCTCACACGCGCCTCTTCCGCGCAGGAACCTGATTCACGGCAGCGACTCGGTGGAGAGTGCCCGCCGCGAGATCGCTCTCTGGTTCCGCGCAGACGAGCTCCTCTGCTGGGAGGACAGCGCTGGGCACTGGCTGTATGAGTAGCCCGGCAGATGCGCGTCACAGAGGCTCTCACACTCCAGCCTCCTCCAGGGCCCAGGTGGGCGGGCTTCTGGCCCCACCCCACAGCGCTTGGAGCATCCCTTTGGACGGGCTGCTGAACATCCACCTGTCTGGACGTTGCATGGAGGGTGGCGCAGGCCTCTCCAATCCCTGGCGTACAGGGTTTCCTGCCCGAGGAGCTGCTCCAGGAGCCTGCGCGGCTCGCCTGGAAACGTGCCAGGACACTGTCCTGGTGCCCAGCCCAACGTGGTCCAACGTTTTTTTATAATAAAGTCCTCGTTTTCGTTTCGATTTGGGCCCAGGAACAGGCAGCTACGACGTTAAGACATTTATTACATACAGA